ATACTATAGGAAGAAAAGAGTGAAAGCTAAGTGATTAGTTGCAGCAGTCTGGGTGAGAAAGAAAGGCTAGGAATCAGGGTGGCAGTGGCAGAAATGACAAGACGTGATTGAATTGGCAATATATTTGAAAGCAGAGCCAACAATTCATGTTGGCTCTAGAATCAGGGATCCATTCAAAGTAGAAAAACAAAATTATTTAAAAACACAAACATCTTAACAGTTCATTTTTAAGTACAGAATAATACCCAGTGGCCAACGGCACTAATAGCAAGACAAGAAATAGAGAATCAAAGATATGTGGGATGCCTGCAATTGACTATTGGATGCTGATTTTGCAGAACTTTTTTATATCTTGTTACTTAGGTTTTGTGTGTGTGTGTGTGTGTGTGTGTGTGTGTGTGTGTATACCATATTATTTCCCTACTAAAGAAGTCACTGTTTAAATACTACCTTTTTCATGAAAGGCAGGACCCCCTGAGGGTCTTCATGATTCTAAAAGGAAGTGTGACTCCCACAGGGCAGCCAGCAGTGTCAATACTTCTCTGAGTGAGATTTAAATAAGAAAGAAAATGTGTTAATAAAACATCAAGCCAAGAGAATCTAGTGGCCACAGACCCACGAAGGAACACTGAGTTGTGCAAGCTACCTAGGTAGAAGGGTGGCTAATCCTTTCAGTTTGAACAAATTTACCTTCTCTGAGACCGGACTCAGCGCTCGCCAAGTCCTCTGCTAACGCAGGCCCCACAACTAGGAGCTAGGGGAGCCTATCCCAGCCTTTAACTGCCCGCCGAGAGACCTACCACAAGCCGGTGGTTCAGCGACCCAGCGCATCCTTTTCCTGGCCACGCCCTCTTTGTCTACACCCTTCCCATCCCGGCCACGCCCCCACGCCGCCGCGGCCCCCCCACTCCCAGCCTAGCCACGCCCCTCCCCCGTCGCGCCGGCGCACCGTCCGTCCGAATGGCCTCGTGGGCGGAGCTTGCGTAGCCTCCCGGACCCCGGCGCACACCGCCCCCCGCCCCCCGCCCCTGGCCACCAAGCGCCTCCGTGGACACGCACTTCCTGCGAGGGCTCCGTGCGCACCTTGGCCGAGCCGAACCGAGCCGAGTCCTGTCCTTCCAGGCCGTTCGCAATGGTGGATGAGTTGGTGCTGCTGCTGCACGCGCTCCTGATGCGGCACCGCGCCCTGAGCATCGAGAACAGCCAGCTCATGGAACAGCTGCGGCTGCTGGTGTGCGAGAGGGCCAGCCTGCTGCGCCAGGTACGTCCGCCGAGCTGCCCGGTGCCCTTCCCCGAAACGTTTAATGGCGAGAGCTCCCGGCTCCCCGAGTTTATCGTGCAGACGGCGTCTTACATGCTCGTGAACGAGAACCGATTCTGCAACGACGCCATGAAGGTGGCATTCCTAATCAGCCTCCTCACCGGGGAAGCCGAGGAGTGGGTGGTGCCCTACATCGAGATGGATAGCCCCATCCTAGGTGATTACCGGGCCTTCCTCGATGAGATGAAACAGTGCTTTGGCTGGGATGACGACGAAGACGACGACGACGAAGAAGAGGAGGATGATTATTAGGCCCTCGACCCTCGGGCCTCGGGGGGGAGGGCCCTGCACGCCGCCACCCCCTCCCCGCAGCCCTCACCCCGCCAGGAGCCACTGCTCTCCCCCTTGCCCTCCGGTCCCCTTACCTACCCGCGCCCGTCTGCTCTCTCTCTTCATTTCTCCGTAGTGCTTGTCTTTGTTCCAGGAATAGCGCTCCAGTTACCTGCTGCTGGGGTCGGGGCTGGAGCCTCACTCACTCGGAAGTGCTTGGAAGTGTCATCTACCCTGGCCATCCCCGGGATCCCTCCCCTGCTAATCTGAACTGTGTCCTGAACCCCAGCTATTGGCCAGGCCCCTGTTACAAACTGCGCAGACCACCCGTAGCCCTGCTGCTGCCACCTGCCCTGCTGCCAGGCTTACATCTTCCCAGAGAACTATGCTGCCACTTCACATCCACTCACCACATCCCACCTACAGACTACCACCTTTCGAGATCAGGACCAACCTGGAAAATGCCAGAGTTGGCTATGCCTTTTCAGACATTGATTTGGACAGCTCACCAACCCCTGAAGGGGCCGTTCAGCCTGGTTAGTTTTCTACCTACTCCGAGTGTCCTCCCCTGCCCCACCAGATTGCTGCAGGGGCGCGGTGTGCCTGGCAGCCAAATTGTTGACACTTCTTTTTTCCTATGCACTGGTTTTACACAGCTGTCATTTTTCTTTCAAAATTGCAGCAGTCCCACAGATGTGTGCATTTGGACAAATAGTACTTAAAAACAAAACAAACAAGCACTCAGCCCAGCTCCTCAATACTACCTGGAAAAAGCATTGGCATTATTTTCAATAAATATCAAGCACTAAAAAAAGAAATGATTGTCTTTTAATGGTTAAGTGCTATCACTGGCCTCTACCACTGTCACTCTGACTACCATTATTCCCGTGGAAATCAGGGAATACAACCAATCCTAGTATTCCCCGCTGTCATCTCCAGGCTGCTGGGGACAGCTACCTCAGGGCTTTGTCAGGGTTCTGATGCTCCCTTCACCAACGCATTTCTTAAAGCCCTGGCAAAGGGTGTGTTCTCTGGGTCCTCCAGGGTGGCGTGGTTAAGGGTTGGCTGAGCAGACGGCAAAGAGAGCAGTATTAATAATTAGACCATAACAATAGGCGTAAACCTGGACATATATATGTAATGCTCCTAATTCTCTGAGCTTTTGGATTCCTTAACACTGTGCCAGGGAAGTTCTGCCCCTTAATCCTTATTGCCTATGTGCAGCTGTTGAGTTCAGACTCCAGAGAGCCAACATAGTAGATTGTCACTTTCAAACTCCAAATAGCCAACATGTCACTTTCAGGTGCTCCAGCTAACATTAAGTCCCGGATCCTGGGCAAGTGCACCCATAAAGATATAGCCTGATCTTAACAAACATTTCGTTCTCCTTGGACAGACATCCTTAGAATTCCCACTCATAGATGTGTCCCAGATTCCTCCCTATGGAAATTAGCAAGATGCTTGGTTATCTCTTAAATCAGACCTTGTACTGCTATCTAGGGGCTATGCTGAGATCTCTGGGCCTGGAGGGTTCAGAGCAGTGAAGGGGGTGGCTGCTGAGAAGAAGCTGCATACCTGTGTGAGGCCATTGCTCCAGGTTAAGTCATTGAAATGTTTAATGCAGAGCAGCTTGGTTGGGGATTTGAGAGGACTGCCTCTTAGAAAGGTTTAGGAGGATATGAGGGGTTCAGAGTTCTCTTTTATATCTGTCCAGATGTCCTCATTGTACCATGTCTGGAGCCAACTTGACTTTATAACCTTTAATTAATTTAGATAACACATTTCCGTACTGTTTAAGGCCTTTTGAGGCAAGATATTGTATTTGTACTGGTAAACCTCAGTGTTGATTAAATGAGATATGGGTCTTCATATTAATCACCTCATAGGTGCGGATTAAATGAGATCATACCCATGAAGCATTTAGAACTTTCCCTGCTACATGGTGAGCACTCAGCAAACCATGGGCTGTTACTCCTGGGCCAGGGAACAGAAGTCTCAGAAAGCAAGTCTCTGACTCTGAGCCTGGCTTTAGTAGGAAAATGTCAGCGTGAAGAGGAGCAGAGCAGGTTCAGGGAGAATGGAAATGAGAGCATGATAAGACCCCATTTACTTTTTGGAGTCTTATATGAAGCAAGAAACAAAGCTGTTTTACGTGGTGGACAGGCAAAGTTCAGGGTAGGAGTTATATCTCACCCCTAGGATAGCTGTTTCTGGAGGGTGGGGACAGGGTTGCGTATGACTTAATAAAAGAGGCTGAGGCTTGGGTGGAAATGAGATCTGGGGCTCTTCAGGGAGCTGCCGCCTCCAAATCTGAATCAAGGAGACAGCTGGTTATTTAGAATTCATTGATCACTTCTCCCAGTCTCCTTGGAAAATATACAAAACCCCTTGGAAGAGAGAGATTATATTTGAGACATAATATGTGTGAGGCCAGATAATTACACTTTCTTCCTAACTAGAAAGGCCTTGAATTGGGGATAAATGTGGAAAAGTGAGCAAGATCTAAAAGGTAAAGGATCCAGTGAGACCAAAAGTCATTTATTCCAAACTGATTATGGCCCAGTTATGCTGAGTGGAGTTACAGAAACATCTTTGAATAAAATGTGATCTCTGCCTTCATAGCGAGTCCAGTCTGCTGCTTTTACTGTGCCCTGGGTCAGAACTTTGATGATTAGTTACAGGAAAGGGCCAGGAAGAGAATCTGGGCTGTGATTAGATCTGGGAATGACCTTTCTGGGGTGGAAGTTGAGGACATATGAGTAGGTGTTCTGTGGAGGAAGGGAGGTTCAGTAAGGATGCCATGCCAAGGCAGCATCTGAATGGCATCTGGGAGAACTAGGCCAGGGAGCTTCTGTGATCTGAAGTGTACATTTCCTGAGTATGTGTGCATGTGCACATGAGCTTGCTGTGACCCAGTATGTGTGTGCTCTGTGTGTGTGTGTGTTAAGTGATGTCCTTCTTACATCATGGACAAACAGGTTATGCTGTGAGATGCAGAAAAGGGATTCTGGTTACTTTGGGGGCAGATTCTGCAATAAAAGCGCAGATACTGGCAAGGGCTCCACCACCCAGGGAGGAATTCATGATAATGGCATAAAGCATGGCAAAAAAGAAGGAAGAAGTAGAAGTATGTCTAAGGATAAAAGTGCCACTTTGATCAAAACTATTAAAAATAGGTAGGAATGCTGAATAAATATGAACTTAGACCCTGAATTCTCATTTTGGGCGTAATAGACTTGAAATGGCCGCTGAAATTATACTATCAATGAAATGAAATTAGTCATATTAAATGTCGTAATCATTTAATCGTATTAAATATACCAATATATCTTTGGACTCTTCTATTCATTTGAATAGATA